AAGCTGTAGACCCGTGGGAGATGAACTGCGAACCTGCCCGAGGAAGCGGCGCCCAAGTGGCTAGGGGCGGGGTCACAGGCGCCAGAGGTGTCGCTGGGGCACCTCTCCGGGCCTTCCCCCTTTTTCTTCCGGGCTGGGTCCCGCTACTCCAGTTCCGCTAGGCGGCGGAGACGGGGCCAGAGGTGGGACTACAATCTTGGCCCTCAGAGGGGTGCCCAGGCGGCCGCGGTAGGCGGCCCTCTTTCTCCGGCCTCGAGTGGGACTGGCACCCGTCTCGGGGGGCTCCACACTACCACGCAGGAAAGCCAACTCGTCCGCCGCCCGAAGCCGGGTTCCCCTAGACTCCCACGGGCCGCCTCCTTTTTCGTCCCCCCCGAGGCCGCGACTCTGAGGGTTCCGCTCTGCGGCGGAGGTGGGGCCAGGGGCGGGGATGTGGGCGGGGCCGTGAGGTCGTTCCAGGGCGCGGGGCGGGGCCGCCCCCTTACCTGTGCCCCTCAGGGTTCCAAACGTTCCACTCCGCGGCAGGGGCGGGGGCGAGTCCGGAGGGCGGGTCCAAGGCGCCCAGGTGGCCGCGGCAGAAGGGCCTGTTTCTCTGGCCTTGGCTGTGGTTGGCAGCCGGCCGGGGAGAGAAGGGACTCAGGGAGGCAACCTGGTTCCCGCCCGTTGCTGATTTCGCAGCGGCTCTCCCGGGCCGCCCCCTTTTCCTTCCTCCTCAGGCCGCGACTTGGAGGGTTCCGCTCCGCGGCGGGGGCAGAGCCAGGGGCGGGGCTGAGCGCGGCCTGGGCGATCTCCCCGGCGGCTGGGGTGGGCTGGCGTCTTCTTCGCGCCCGGGGGACCTCCTCGCGACCGCCGGGACGTAAAAGGGGCTTGGCAGGGGCGTCCTCGCCCCACTCCCGGAACCTGGTTTCCCGCTGCTCCCGCGAGCGTCGGGAGCCCAGCAGGCCTGGCCGAGGCGGGACCTTCGTCGCTCCAGCCCCCGTCCCCGCCCCCGCGCCTCCCCGCCGCGCGGAGCTCTGGTTGGCTTGCTTTCCAACCGGACTTTGGGGCTAGCGTTTAGAAAAGTCTCGACCTCCTCCGGCCCGGTCCCATCCCAAGAACCGACTAAGGCTGTGAGTGTCCGGGAACCAGACCCGCTTGGAGGCCACAGCCCCGACGTCCCGCGCCCACGCGGCAGATCGGGCGCTGCGGCCTGGGAGCCTCGGGGAGATGCGGAGCAGGAGCAATTCCGGGGTCCGCTTGGACGGGTACGCGCGGCTGGTGCAGCAAACCATCCTGTGTTACCAGGTAAGGAGGGACCGCCCCCAGGGAACGCGTGGCACTGAGCCATTTTGTGTCTCTTCTCTAATAGAATCCCGTCACGGGGCTGCTGTCAGCCAGCCATGAGCAGAAGGATGCCTGGGTGCGGGATAACATCTACAGTATCCTGGCCGTGTGGGGCCTGGGCATGGCCTACCGTAAGAATGCAGACCGCGATGAGGACAAGGCCAAGGCCTACGAGCTGGAGCAGGTAATAGTGACTGACAGCTGTATCTCGGCTGCGCCGTGTTGCTGATTCTGCTTTATCTCCACAGAACGTGGTGAAGCTGATGCGAGGTCTTCTCCAGTGCATGATGAGACAGGTAGGCAGAACCCACACACGTGTTTGCCAAGTACTATGCAGAGCGGGCTTGCCTTCTCCCTCAGGTGGCCAAAGTGGAGAAGTTCAAACACACTCAGAGCACCAAGGACAGCCTGCACGCCAAGTACAACACCGCCACCTGTGGCACGGTGGTGGGCGACGACCAGTGGGGCCACCTCCAGGTGGATGCCACCTCTCTCTTCCTCCTGTTCCTGGCCCAGATGACCGCCTCAGGTGAGCTGGGGTTGCTGGAGCCCATTGTATAAGGCTTCATAACCTCATTGTTTTTCTTTGCTAGGCTTACGTATCATTTTCACTCTCGATGAGGTGGCCTTCATACAGAATCTTGTCTTTTACATAGAAGCTGCATATAAAGTCGCTGTAAGTATCAACCCTGGTAGTCTTTTCAGATGTCCCCTCTGATTCCCACCTTTTTCTCCCCCAGGATTATGGAATGTGGGAGCGTGGAGATAAGACTAATCAGGGCATCCCGGAATTGAATGCAAGCTCCGTAGGAATGGCCAAGGTGACAGTTGTCCTGTTTGTTCTTCCTTCTGCAAAGAAAAAGTAACTCATACCTGTGTTTGTAGGCAGCTCTTGAGGCAATTGATGAACTGGACCTTTTTGGAGCCCATGGAGGACGCAAGTCAGTGATTCATGTTCTGCCAGATGAGGTCGAGCACTGCCAGGTAATAGCCTCTTGCATTTCAGAGAGCAGGGACAGGTTAAACCACCTCTTTGTTTTTCATTCAGTCTATTCTGTTCTCCATGCTGCCAAGAGCGTCGACATCTAAAGAAATTGATGCTGGACTTCTTTCCATTATTTCCTTCCCGGCCTTTGCAGTGGAAGATGTAAACCTTGTAAATGTGACCAAAAATGAAATTATTTCTAAGCTCCAGGTAAGCATTAGTCATGCTGGTGCCCTTCTGTCCTGAGCTCATCGAATGTACTTTCTCTTATTAGGGGCGTTATGGATGCTGTCGCTTCCTTCGAGATGGTTATAAAACTCCAAGAGAGGTTGTATTTAAATATTGTTTCTTATCTTTCCTACCTTTTAAAAGTTTGACTTATTTGATTCTAGGACCCTAATCGACTGCATTATGACCCTGCTGAACTCAAGCTCTTCGAAAACATTGAATGTGAGTGGCCTGTGTTTTGGACATATTTTATAATAGATGGAGTCTTCAGTGGTGATGCTGTTCAGGTGAGAAAATGCTGGGTGTTACGTTGATAATTTTCCTGCCATGGATGATGGGGCTGTTTTCCAGGTCCAAGAATACCGAGAGGCCCTGGAGGGAATACTCATCAGAGGCAAGAATGGGATCCGCCTGGTGCCTGAACTCTACGCTGTCCCGCCTAACAAGGTAACCCAGTGGCAGAGGGCCCTTTGCACCGCCTTTCTGACTTTGGATTTGTCTCTCTTTCCAGGTAGATGAAGAGTACAAGAATCCTCACACAGTAGACCGAGTTCCTATGGGGAAGGTGCCTCATCTGTGGGGCCAATCCTTGTACATCCTCAGCTCGCTGTTGGCAGAGGTAGGGGCTTAGTGGCCTCACAGACTGGAAACATTTCATAGTGTTAATGCTCCTCTTTTCATAGGGATTCCTTGCCGCTGGTGAAATCGATCCCTTAAATAGAAGATTTTCCACTTCAGTCAAACCTGATGTTGTAGTACAAGGTTTGTGAGCGTGTTTACTGTTCATATTTAACAGCTAACGCTCATTCTGTGTTCTTGTTCACAGTTACTGTTTTGGCAGAAAACAATCACATTAAGGACTTATTGAGGAAACACGGGGTGAACGTCCAGAGTATCGCGGACATTCATCCAATTCAAGTCCAGCCGGGCCGGATTCTTAGTCACATATATGCCAAGCTTGGTAGGTTTGGGGAAATTACCTGGGCCTTTTTGTAACTCCAATTTATCTTTTACTTCTCAAACAGGACGGAATAAGAATATGAATTTGAGTGGGCGACCGTATCGACATATTGGTGTCCTTGGAACCTCTAAACTATATGTGATTAGGAACCAAATCTTTACTTTTACACCCCAGGTGAGGAGAGCAGGCCAACGAGCATCTTTTTTTGGCCGTTTACCCAGCCTCCTCTGACTTTCAGTTCACCGACCAGCATCACTTCTACCTGGCCCTCGACAATGAGATGATCGTGGAGATGCTAAGGATCGAGCTGGCCTACCTGTGCACCTGCTGGAGGATGACGGGCAGACCCACACTCACCTTCCCCATCAGTCGCACCATGCTCAGTAACTCCAGGGATTTCAGCAGGCTCCCTCCTGACTAAACTAATTCATCACTTTTTTTCCTTAGCAAATGATGGCTCAGACATTCATTCTGCTGTGCTCTCCACAATTAGAAAACTAGAGGATGGATATTTTGGAGGAGCCAGGTAATTTGTGATTTTTTTAAAAAATATAAGAGCCTGTGTCCCTAACACGGTGTCTTCTTGGCAGAGTAAAATTAGGGAACCTTTCGGAATTTCTCACCACATCGTTCTACACATATCTGACTTTTCTGGATCCAGACTGTGATGAGAAGTTGTTTGACAATGCCAGCGAAGGGACTTTCAGTCCTGATAGTGATTCAGATTTGGTAGGATATCTGGAAGACACCTGTAATCAAGGTACAGCTTGGAATGCTTTTGTGGGTAGTTCGATTGGCTCTTTTTCTTGCTTGTCCAATTACAGAAAGCCAAGACGAACTTGACCATTATATCAACCACCTTCTGCAAAGCACATCGTTGAGGTCCTATCTGCCTCCTCTTTGTAAGAACACAGAAGACCGCCATGTCTTCAGTGCTATCCACTCCACGCGGGACATACTTTCTGTGATGGCAAAAGCAAAGGGTTTGGAAGTTCCATGTATGTTATTAACTCTTTTCTGCCTGTTAAAAAGAATAACTCTCTTTATTCTTTTGTTTTCCAGTTGTTCCCATGACTTTGCCGACTAAAGTTCTAAGTGCCCACCGTAAATCACTGAATCTTGTTGATTCTCCTCAGCCACTCCTAGAAAAGGTAAAGTATATGGAACAGCTTTTTTTAAAAGTATCTCCCTGCTTTCTGGCTCTTGTATGAACAGGTTCCTGAAAGTGACTTTCAGTGGCCCAGAGATGACCATGGTGACGTGGACTGTGAGAAGCTGGTTGAGCAGCTAAAAGATTGTTCGAACCTACAGGACCAAGCAGACATTCTGTACATTCTTTATGTCATAAAGTAAGTGTCTGAGTCCATTCGGGCAGTTATAACCATATTTCTGGGTTTTTCTACCTCTTGGCAGGGGTCCCAGCTGGGACACAAATCTCTCTGGACAGCACGGGGTCACCGTTCAAAACCTTCTTGGTGAGCTCTATGGGAAAGCCGGCTTGAACCAGGAGTGGGGTCTGATTCGCTACATCTCAGGCCTTCTCAGGAAGAAAGTGGAGGTCCTGGCTGAGGTCAGTGCGACTGTGCAGGCTGCCCATGTGTGTCTGCCTCTCACCCTTCCCCTTAACTGCGCAGGCCTGCACAGACCTGCTTTCGCACCAGAAGCAGCTCACCGTGGGCCTGCCGCCCGAGCCCCGGGAGAAGATCATCTCTGCGTAAGTCCTCAGCCTTGGGGACCTCAGGTTTGCATCACATTCGTGACACAATGCTCCTTTCTAGGCCCCTTCCCCCAGAGGAGCTCACAAAACTCATCTACGAGGCCAGTGGGCAGGACATCAGCATTGCCGTCCTCACGCAGGTCTGGGGCTGGTGTGGGAGGGGTCGGGCCACTGAAACCCTATCTCCGTGTGTGTCTGCCTCAGGAGATTGTGGTTTACCTGGCCATGTATGTCAGGGCGCAGCCCAGCCTCTTTGTGGAGATGCTGAGACTCCGGATTGGACTGATCATTCAGGTGATGGCCACGGAGCTGGCACGGAGCCTGAACTGCTCAGGTGAGATGCCCGCAGCTCCTGCAGCTCCCGCCGTTTGGGACACTTACAAGATATTTGTTTTTAGGAGAAGAGGCTTCTGAAAGTTTGATGAACCTCAGCCCTTTCGATATGAAAAATCTCCTGCACCATATTCTAAGTGGGAAAGAGTTTGGCGTTGAAAGAAGTGGTAAGTTCCATGCTCCTGTTAACGTCTTCAGGCTGAGAACCACGTGTGTGTGTTTCCCACCCAGTGCGCCCTATCCACTCCTCCACATCCAGCCCTACCATCTCCATCCACGAGGTGGGCCATACCGGAGTCACCAAAACTGAGAGGAGTGGCATTAACAGACTGAGGAGTGAAATGAAACAGGTAAGAACACCTCAGTGGCAGCGAGGGATGAGGTTTTGATTTCCTGATGTATTTTTGCTTTCAGATGACTAGGCGGTTTAGTGCTGATGAACAGGTGACACCCCTTTGCCTTGTTCGTCCTTTACTTGTCAACTGAGTGGATTCTTTTTGTTTTGTAGTTCTTTTCTGTGGGCCAGGCCGCGTCCAGCAGTGCGCATTCCTCCAAGTCTGCGGTAACAGTGCCTCGGGATTATTGTGTCCGTCCCCGCTCCTCCTCGCGTCCTTCCTCGCTTCTGAGGCCCCAAGCTGTCTGTCTTGCAGAGGTCCAGCACCCCATCCTCGCCCACTGGCACGTCATCCTCAGACTCGGGAGGACATCACATCGGCTGGGGTGAGCGGCAGGGCCAGTGGCTGCGCAGGAGAAGGCTGGATGGGGCCATCAACAGGGTCCCCGTGGGATTCTACCAGAGGGTGTGGAAGATCCTCCAGAAGGTAAGCCGAGACGCGAGCTCCTGGGGAAGTGATCTGACTGAAATGCGCTCTATTCTGCCTCCAGTGCCACGGTCTCTCCATCGATGGTTATGTCCTCCCATCCTCGACGACCCGAGAGGTACGATGAGAAAAACGCAGAGGCGGGCCCCTCACTGGTGGTTGCCTGCCTGTCCCTTTGGTAGATGACCCCGCATGAGATCAAGTTTGCTGTCCATGTCGAATCGGTGCTGAACCGCGTGCCGCAGCCCGAGTACCGGCAGCTGCTGGTGGAAGCCATCATGGTGCTGACGCTGCTCTCGGACACGGAGATGACCAGCATCGGGGGCATCATCCACGTGGACCAGATCGTGCAGATGGCCAGTCAGCTGTTCTTGCAGGACCAGGTGGGGGTGCCAGGGAGCTGGGTTGGCTGGCACTTATTGTCCCCTCTGCCCTTTCCTACTGCAGGTGTCAATTGGTGCCATGGACACCCTGGAGAAAGACCAAGCCACAGGAATCTGCCACTTCTTTTATGACAGCGCTCCGAGTGGGGCTTATGGGACGATGACCTACCTAACAAGAGCAGTGGCTTCTTATTTGCAGGAATTGTTGCCCAATTCGGGCTGCCAGATGCAATAGGGTCTCACCTGGAAACATGATCACACTCTCAATCTGTCACGTGCCCCCTAGCCTTACTGGGAACCTTCTGTCCCCCAAGATCCCCTGTGCTATCAGGAAAGCATGTCCCATCAGAAACACTCTCGGGGGGCAATGGTAGCACTCACCCTGAAACTGATGTATGTTAAAGCCACAGAGATAGAGCTGAGGAGTCCTGTGTTCCCCCGCAAGGAGCACCCCGGGATCATTTTCTAGGTTCATTTCTCTGGAACATTTGCTGTAGCATCTGGTCTCACGGACTCTGAGGAGGAATTGGAAATTGGTCTCTTTTGAGTGCAGAGGGAACTGAGACGCCAGCTTAAATTGGCTCTTGCAGAGAGTTACAGAAATAGTTTCGATGAGCTAGTGACACATCCTAAAGATGCAAAGATCCTCCTGGCGGCAGTAGCCTTGACAAGGGCCACCTCTTCACAGGATGCAGTCTGTCTGTGCACCAAACTCTTCACCAAATAGAACACTTGTGTCTCTCTGTGGAATGGGGGTTTTCTTGTGCCTTGCTTGCTTTCATAGCCTTCCATTTTATTGGCATGGCTGCCTTGATGTAACATAATTCTCTGTCCCCAAGATTTAGAAAATTCCTCTTCGTTCACCTTGGCTCATGGTCTTCCAGGGTTTTTATCCTGGCTGTCTATGAACTAGGGTTTTCTCCTGCCTTAGGAAAAATACTGCATCTTCTGGAATCTAGAAAAAAAAAAAAAAAAAGACAAGGCTCCTCTTATAGCCAGGCAAGCAGTTGTTTAGGGCTAGACCTGTTGTCCCCGCTCGCGTGGGGTGAACGCCCCGCAGTGGATACTGTCCTCCTGTGCTCTGGGCGAGGCGTCATAGGGTGAGCACAAGTCAGCAGTGCCATGGAAGTGAACAGGCATGTCCCCGCAGAAACAATGCTTCCCTCTGAAAAATAGAGCCAGGCTAGGAACCTGTACCCTCTTGGTAGAAGCACTTTGGTCTTCACTCTCTTGGGTGGGTGCAGTTGGAGGCACCGATTGGAGGAGAGCAAGGTTGAGTCAGGTGTCAGGGTCTGGCAAATCTTTTGCCAATGCCCTAGCAATGGAGTTTCTCTCCGGGCATTGTCTTACCTTGGGGGAAGGAAACAAAACCAATGGGAAAACAGTTTCTGTAAATAATAAACCTTGAAAGACAAATGCTCACCTAGTGGCCAGGAGGTGCGCTCTGTCTGGTT